ATTCAGTGCTAATTTTTATATTTTTAGTAGAGACAAGGTTTCACCATGTTGGCCAGGCTGGTCGTGAACTCCTGACCTCAAGTGATCTGCCCGCCTCGGCCTCCCAAAGTGCTGGGATTACAGGTGTGAGCCACCGTGCCCGGCCTCACGCCCTTCTCTTAATTCCATTTTCTCTCCCCTCTGCCCCTTAATACACTGCACTTAACCTTGTCATAAGCCAAGGAGGACCTGAAATAAGAATACTCAAAACACGGTTGAAATAAACAAGAAGACAGAAACTAAAGCCAGCATTTTTTTTTTAATGCTTGGTAACTGTCCCTTTGTGTCTCCCTAAGTGCAGGATAAACTTCTTGGGGCAAATACAAACGTTTGATAAAATTCTGGGCCAAGGAGTCCTGCACTGGATATATTCAACAAATTACCTGCCGATGATAACAGCGTAAGTCAAACGAGTTCTAAAAGTAACAAATGACTTAGTTATCTGGATAAATCCGTCCTTCCTTTTCTTTTTCACCTAGCCCTTTTGTCGGGCCTCTAAAATGTAAGATAACTACGTGGGAAAGCAAGCAGCGGCTGGTGGTGTGTTTTTACCCTGATTTTATCACTCCAAGTATCTACCGTGGCTGGTTTTGCGAAGACTAGCTTTGTATCAGAATGAGGTGTGGCTGGAACGCCTGAGGAAAGCAAACCAAGTTTTCCAGAGGACGCCGTTGACAGCGTCTCCGCACACCGCGCCGGGGTAGGAACTTCCTCCCACCTGGTTCGCCCGGCGGGGAACCAATAAAGTTGAGCGCGTTCAAAGGGGTCCTAATCTTCCAGGGTCCACTGGGCAGGCCTGCAAAATAAGGCCCCTAGAAACTCCCTGAGGTTTTCAAGTCTTCTCCCTCTCCTCGGAATTTTTTCCCCTTCATTCGCATTACTTTTATTCTGACGGAAACGGCGCGGGCTAGGCCCCAGGAGGGGCGCATTTCAGGTGCAACTGGCCCGGCGATCGCGGCGGGCAACCCCTACGAGGCCCCCGGTTGACTAGGAGCTGGCGGTCCGAGCTGTGGCTTGGAAGACCGACGCGATGAAGCCCAGACCTGCAGGGTTCGTGGATAATAAACTCAAGCAGCGAGTCATCCAGGTGTGTATTCTGCACCGCTTGGCCTCGCCAAGGTGTTTTGTATTTGTTATATTTTCTGTTTTAGTACCTTACCAGTAACAAATGTGGCAAATATGTGGACATTGGAGTCTTAGCGTCTGATTTACAAAGAGTGTACAGGTAAATAAATATAGTTTCCGGATCCTTGGATTACTATGGTAAACTTCTTGTTTTCTTTTTTCAGTATAGACTATGGTCGAAGAAAAAGAAATGCTTTTAGGATTCAGGTAGAAAAAGGTGAGTCTTATTGTTAGAGCTAAATTATCAATTTTAGCTCATAGCGTTTTTCTTTTTGTTTCAGTATTTAGCATAATTAGTAGTGAGAAGGAACTTAAGAATTTAACAGAATTAGAAGATGAACATTTGGCAAAAAGGGCAAGACAAGGTGAAGAGGATAATGAGTAAGTATACCAAATGCAGGGTTTTTTTAAACTTGTTTTTTTTTTTTTTTTTTTTTTGAGACAGCGTCTCGCTCTGTCACCCAGGCTTCAGTGCACTGGCACAATCATGGCTTACCGCAGTCTTGACGTCCCAGGCCCAAGCGATCCTCCCACCGCAGCCTCACAGGTAGCTGGGATTACAGGTGTGTGCCAGCATGCTCTTTAAAACATTTTTCCCTCCTTTTACTGAGGTATACTGAAAGCTATTCTGATGATGATTCAAGTATGGAAGACTACCCAGATCCACAGGTAAGCCAAACATTTAGTGGGTCCACTTAGATTATGCTACAATTTTGTTTTATCTTTCTGCCAGTCAGCAAATCACATGAACAGTTCCCTGCTGTCTTTATATCGGAAAGGAAATCCTGATTCTGTTTCAAATACTCCTGAGATGGAGCAAAGAGAAACCACCTCTTCAACACCACGGATAAGTTCCAAAACAGGCTCCATTCCCTTGAAGACCCCTGCCAAAGATTCTGAAGGAGGATGGTTTATTGACAAAACCCCAAGTGTAAAGAAAGACAGTTTTTTCTTGGACCTGTCATGTGAGAAAAGTAATCCTAAGAAGCCAATAACTGAGATACAGGTATTTTTGTAATGAAATTTTAGCCCCATATCGCATGGCATATTTAAATTTATTTTCTTTCCAGGATTCAAAAGATTCTTCTCTTTTGGAGAGTGATATGAAACGGAAAGGCAAGCTAAAGAATAAAGGAAGCAAAAGGAAGAAAGAAGATCTTCAGGAAGTAGATGGAGAAATTGAAGCTGTCCTGCAAAAGAAAGGTAAGGTGTGAGTCTTGTTGGTGGCAGTGGTCAATCTTTTCATCTCCTCATTTTTGTTTACCAGCTAAAGCCAGGGGGTTAGAATTCCAGATCTCCAACGTGAAGTTTGAAGATGTGGGAGGCAATGATATGACATTAAAAGTTAGTGCAAATTCTGAATTTTACCTCAAATGTGAAAGACATCTTTGTGCTTATCCTCTGCTAGGAGGTCTGCAAGATGCTCATACACATGCGTCACCCGGAGGTGTACCACCACCTGGGCGTCGTGCCCCCTCGTGGAGTTCTCCTTCATGGACCACCAGGCTGTGGGAAGACATTACTTGCACATGCAATTGCTGGGGTGAGGCTTGCTGACATTTGTTTGCTTTTGCTTTTTTGAAACAGATTTTCTCTCTGTTGCCCAGGCTGAGTGCAGTGGCATGATCACAGCTCACTGCAGCTTTGACTTCTCAGGCTCAAATGATCCTCCTGCCTCAGCCTCACAGGTAACTGGGACTGCAGGCATGCATCAGCATGCATATTTGGTTATTCTTTTATGTGTCTGCATAGGAACTTGACCTGCCAATTTTGAAAGTGGCTGCTCCAGAGATTGTGTCTGGAGTATCCGGAGAGTCTGAGCAGAAGCTGAGAGAACTATTTGAGCAAGCTGTGGTGAGTCAGTTAATGACTAATGCCAGGTGGTCTGATTGTCTTTTTGTGATATTTTTATTTCTAGTCAAATGCACCATGTATCATTTTCATTGATGAAATTGATGCTATTACCCCCAAAAGAGAAGTGGCTTCAAAAGATATGGAACGAAGAATTGTAGCCCAACTCCTAACCTGCATGGATGGTTAGTTTAAAATAATAAATTCATTTTAAGAGTTGTTCACTACTCTTTCTCTGTCTCTTACTAGATCTGAATAATGTGGCTGCTACAGCCCGGGTCCTAGTTATTGGAGCTACTAATCGACCAGACTCGTTAGACCCTGCTTTGAGACGTGCGGGAAGGTTCGACCGAGAAATATGCCTAGGTATCCCAGATGAAGCATCCAGGGAAAGGTATATTCTTATAGAATGAAGTTTGTATGCCAATCAGAAATTTTTTCCCCTGTCTTTTCTACAGAATACTTCAAACATTGTGCAGAAAACTGAGGCTTCCTCAAGCTTTTGATTTCTGTCACTTAGCACACCTAACTCCAGGCTTTGTTGGTGCTGATCTCATGGCACTGTGCCGAGAGGCAGCAATGTGTGCAGTCAATAGAGTCTTAATGAAGCTACAGGAACAGCAGAAGAAAAATCCTGAAATGGAAGATTTGCCATCTAAAGGAGTCCAGGAGGAAAGGCTGGGAACTGAGCCCACTTCTGAAACACAGGTGCTTTCTCTAAAGGCACCTTAAATTGTCCTTTATTTTTTTCCCCTCTATTGTTCCCTTCAAGGATGAATTACAAAGGCTGCTGGGGTTGCTAAGAGACCAAGATCCCCTCTCAGAGGAGCAGATGCAAGGACTGTGCATTGAACTGAATGATTTCATTGTTGCTCTATCCTCAGTCCAACCCTCTGCCAAAAGGGAAGGCTTTGTCACTGTCCCTAATGTGACATGGGCAGATATTGGTGCCCTGGAAGACATTAGAGAGGAGCTCACCATGGCAATATTGGTAGGTATATCAGCTGCCAAATATTATTGGCATAATGGATCGCCGTTTGTATCATTATTTCCAGGCACCAGTACGCAACCCAGACCAGTTCAAAGCTCTTGGATTGGTGACTCCAGCTGGGGTCCTCCTTGCTGGTCCTCCTGGCTGTGGGAAGACTCTGCTGGCGAAGGTATCATATAAGTTCAATTGCATGTAATTTATCTTATTTGTGTCTTTTTGTTTCCTCTTGCTAGGCTGTTGCAAATGAGTCCGGACTAAATTTTATATCTGTCAAGGGCCCCGAATTACTAAACATGGTAAGTTATTGAGCAAGAACCATTATTTTAGATGGTATTTTATTTCCTTTCTGTGTATGTTTAGTATGTTGGTGAGAGTGAACGTGCTGTGCGACAAGTTTTTCAACGAGCCAAGAACTCAGCACCCTGTGTGATATTCTTTGATGAAGTGGATGCTTTATGTCCTCGAAGATCAGACCGAGAGGTAAGTATCATGGACTAGTGGTTTTCAGATTCAACTTCTGGTTTATCTCTCTCTTTTTTTTAAGGAATAAAGAATGGCTGCTCCATAGGCAGAGCAGCCTTATCTGTTTCTTGGATGTCTACTGCCGTACATTTCTTTTTTTTTTTTTCTTTTGAGAGAGAGTCTTGCTCTGTCACCCAGGCTGGAGTGCAATGGCACTATCTCAGCTCACTGCAACCTCTGCCTCCCAGGTTCAAGCGATTTTCCTGACTCAGCCTCCCGAGTAGCTGAGATTACAGGCGCCTGCTACCATGCCCAGCTAATATTTGTATTTTCAGTAGAGATGGGGTTTCACCATGATGGCCGGGCTGGTCTCGAACTCTTGGTCTCAAGTGATCCACCATCCTCGGCCTCCCAAAGTACTGGGATTAGAGGCGTGAGCCACCACGCCCAGCCTACTGCCATACATTTCTATACTCTGATATATATGGTTTTCTTTTCTTGTGTTTTTGTTGTGTTTTTTTTTGTTTGTTTGTTTTTTTTGTTTTTTTTTGAGACGGAGTCTCGCTCTGTCGCCCAGGCTGGAGTGCAGTGGCGGGATCTCGGCTCACTGCAAGCTCCGCCTCCCGGGTTCACGCCATTCTCCTGCCTCAGCCTCCCAAGTAGCTGGGACTACAGGCGCCCGCCACTACGCCCGGCTAATTTTTTGTATTTTTAGTAGAGACGGGGTTTCACCGTTTTAGTCGGGATGGTCTCGATCTCCTGACCTCGCGATCCGCCCGCCTCGGCCTCCCAAAGTGCTGGGATTACAGGCATGAGCCACCGCGCACGGCCTGTTGTGTTTTGTTTTTTGTTTTGTTTGTTTGTTTTGAGACAGAGTCTTGCTCTGTCACCCAAGCTGGAGTGCAGTGGTGTAATCTCAGCTCACTGCAGCCTCTGCCTCCCAGGTTCAAGCGATTTTCCTGACTCAGCCTCCCAAGTAGCTGGGACTACAGATGTGTGCCACCACACCTGGCTAATTTTGTATTTTTAGTAGAGACGGGGTTTTACCACTTTGGCCAGGCTGGTCTTGAACTCCTGACCTCAGGTGATCCACTCGCCTTGGCCTCCCAAAGTGCTGGCATTACAGATGTGAGCCACTACGCCCAGCTATAGTTTGCTTTTCTAACATTTTCACCTAAAGCAGATTCTAAAAACATTTTATTTTTATTTTTTGTTTCTTTTTATTTGATTTTTTTTTTTTTAAAACAGAGTCTCACTCTCACTCAAGCTGGAGTGCAGTGGCGCGATCTCAGCTCTTCGCAACTTCTGCCTCCTGGGTTCAAGCGATTCTTGTGCCTCAGCCTCCTGAGTAGCTGGGACTACAGGTGTGTGCCACCATGCCCAGCTGATTTTTTGTATTTTTTTTTTTTTAGTAGAGACAGGGTTTCACCATGTTGGCCAGGCTGGTCTCGAACTTCTAACCTCAGGTGATCCACCTGCCTCAGCCTTCCAAAGTGCTAGGATTACAGGCATGAGCCACCATGCCTGGCCTCTAAAAACATTTTAAATTTGAATGCATTCTGTTTTTTTTGAGACAGAGTCTCGTTCTGTTGCCCAGGCTGGAGTGCAGTGGCGCAATCTCGGCTCACTGCAACCTCTGCCTCCTGGGTTCATGCGATTCTCCTGCCTCAGCCTCCCGAGTAGCTGGGATTACAGGCGCACACCACCACGCCTGGCTAATTTTTTGTGTATTTTTAGTAGAGATGGGGTTTCACTATGTTGGCCAGACTGGTCTCGAACTCCTGACCTCGTGATCTGCCCGCCTCGGCCTCCTAAAGTGTTGAGATTACAGGCGTGAGCCACCGCGCCTGGCAAATGTATTCTTTTTTAATTGCACTAGTTATACATGAATACACATTTGTGAAAAATTCAAATAAAACACAAGTATAAAGAGAGTAAATTTCTTTCCATTCTCCTCCGTATTACTCTTTT